GGGAGAGTGGTTTGGATTTCAGTACCTCCCCCTTCCTCAGGGCTAGGCCCTGTCTGGTCACCTCCTGTTGCTACAGGTGTGCCTGGCACAGACATTCAGCTCCCGGGGCCGTGCCGCCCTCACCCCTGCATGCCTCTAGAGGTACCTGTCCCGTGGATTTGACCCCCTTCCAGACACACAAATAGATCACCACTGAGCAGACACAGGGTCACCTCCCAGCTCCCTACCAGGCAAGAGCGACCAGGGCAGGGACTGATACTGCCGAACCCAGGAGCCAGGCCCGACCCAGCCTCAGGTCCAGCAGGTCCCGCCTGTCCACCTGGGCCAGGCCTAGAGCCCGGGAGCCCCTGGCTGGTGGGAGGCCACCCGCAACCCACCCCACACGCAGCTCCAGCTCCCCCACCAGGCGGGGCGACTAGGACAGGGACAGAACCCGTTGAACCCAGGAGTGAGATCCGGCCCCGGGTCCCGCTGGGCCCTCCCGTCCACCTTGGCTGGACCTGGCGCCTGGGAGACCTTGGCTGGCGCGAGGCCACGCCCACCAGACATGCAGTTCCAGCTACCCCACCAGCTGGGCGACCAGGACAGGGACGGAGGCTGCTGAGCCCAGTTAGAGGCCTGCCCCCCGGGGTCTGTCCTGGGCGCTCCCCCAAGGACGGACAGGGCAGGCAGGGTCCGGGACGATGGCCGCACAGTCCCGGCCCCGTGTTCCCAGGCCCGTCTTGCTCCTCGATGTGAGGGAGACCCGGGGGATGGGACAGGCTGGGCCCCGCAGTGCCTGACTCCCTGCAGGGCTCCCGGGACAGGGGTCCGGCGGACAGCCGGCTGCTCAGGGGTGAGGGGTCCAAGCTGGCATTGCGGCCACCTTCCGGCCCGGGCTCTCTTGGGGAGGGGCGGGGTTGGTGAGAACCGGTCACGTGCTCCGGGGCTCACTCGGGGTCTCCCAGGGCCGGAAGTAGGGCCCCTGTGCGCAGGCGCCCTGAGGATCCCGGGCTGCCCATCTCACGCCAGGGGGCGGAACTTCCTGCAGCCTCTCTGCCTCCGCATCCTCGTGGGCCCTGACCTTCTCTCTGAGAGCCGGGCAGAGGCTCCGGAGCCATGCAGGCCGAAGGCCGGGGCACAGGGGGTTCGACGGGCGATGCTGATGGCCCAGGAGGCCCTGGCATTCCTGATGGCCCAGGGGGCAATGCTGGCGGCCCAGGAGAGGCGGGTGCCACGGGCGGCAGAGGTCCCCGGGGCGCAGGGGCAGCAAGGGCCTCGGGGCCGGGAGGAGGCGCCCCGCGGGGTCCGCATGGCGGCGCGGCTTCAGGGCTGAATGGATGCTGCAGATGCGGGGCCAGGGGGCCGGAGAGCCGCCTGCTTGAGTTGTATTCTGTTCTGTTCTGTTCTGTTCTGTTCTAGGAGAGGATGCCTTAACTGGGCCCCCACCAGCTACCTCGCCATGCCTTTCGCGACACCCATGGAAGCAGAGCTGGCCCGCAGGAGCCTGGCCCAGGATGCCCCACCGCTTCCCGTGCCAGGGGTGCTTCTGAAGGAGTTCACTGTGTCCGGCAACATACTGACTATGTCAGTTCAGGACCAGGACAGGGATGGGGCCTTTAACGTGATGTTCTCTGCCCCTCACATTTAGCCGACTGACTGCTGCAGACCACCGCCAACTGCAGCTCTCCATCAGCTCCTGTCTCCAGCAGCTTTCCCTGTTGATGTGGATCACGCAGTGCTTTCTGCCCGTGTTTTTGGCTCAGCCTCCCTCAGGGCAGAGGCGCTAAGCCCAGCCTGGCGCCCCTTCCTAGGTCATGCCTCCTCCCCTAGGGAATGGTCCCAGCACGAGTGGCCAGTTCATTGTGGGGGCCTGATTGTTTGTCGCTGGAGGAGGACGGCTTACATGTTTGTTTCTGTAGAAAATAAAACTGAGCTACGATTCCGTGTCTGAGTCTCTTTTCGGCGAGCGAA